TTGGCCAGGCTGGTCTCGAACTCCTGACCTCACGTGATCCACCCGCCTCGGCCTCCCAGTGTTGGGATTACAGGGGTGAGCCACCGCGCCAGGGCTCGCACTTACAAATTTTCAAAGAATGGACAGTAAATATTTGAAAATCCCCTCCTCCCCCGCAATTTATCTGACACCGTCTTTCGGTTTTGCTTTAAAAATTCACTCTCGCGGCCGGGCGCGGTGGCTCACGCCTGTAATCCCAGCACGTTGGGAGGCCGAGGCGGGCGCATCACAAGGTCAGGAGTTGGAGACCAGCCTGGCCAATTGGTGAAACCCCGTCTCTACTAAAAATACAAAAATTTTAGCTGGGCGTGGTGCCGTGCGCCTGTAGTCCCAGCTACTCGGGAGGCTGAGGCAGAAGAATGCACTCCAGCCTGGGCGACAGAGGGATATTCCGTCTCAAACAAACAAAAAATCACTCGCTGCGTTTTTTATTCTGACATGGTGCAGGAAGGTAAATTCAAGACAACTTAGGTACTCAGTTTTAGAAGTCGACAGGACAGAATTACGGAAACAAATTTAAGCGTTCCCCCTTTTAGCTCCAAATATAATGTGTTCCAGAAAGGTAACCATCTAGGAAACTCCAAGGCTCAGACCACCACCGGATGCCCACACTTCAGGAGCATTTATATAACTTCGTGGTTATGTCAGAGACGAGAAAACCCATTGACAACCAAACCCCTAAACCCGAACATCCGGCGCAAGCCGCACGCAGGCGCAGATTTACTAGCGTCAGAGCCGATGGTCCCGGGAGGTGGGGGTGGGGTGGTGGTGGCCTAGCCACTTCCCATAATGCCGCGTTCCGGAAGTTATTGCTTTCCAGGGGTCACTCTGGCTTCGACTCCGTCGCTCTCAATTCGTCACCAGGAGGAAGACGGAGCTGGCTGCCCAGCCCAAAGGCCCATGAGGGGATGCAGTTATGGGCTCTGTCGCCGTGGGTGAGTTCTGGTCCCACTGCCTGGCAGTCGTCGCTCGCCTGGCTTTCTGCGCTGGGAGAGCTCCTGTTTTCCGCCCCAACTTCGTTCTCTTCTTGAAGGCCGCTCTCCTTAAGCACGTAACCCGGCTACTTTCCGGTACTGCGATCTCATTGGCTGCATGTTCTGTCAGTTCCAGAAGCTGGCCAATGAGATGCCGCTGCTGGCGGCCTTCTCGACCCCGTGGACCCAGAGGTTCCCCCGTGGGATCGGAGCAGTTAGAAGGGGAGGAGAGGGAAGGTGTGGCAGGCGCCGAGCAAATGGGTGGGTGGCGCGTGGCAGGGACTTCCCTATGGTTCTCATTTTTCACCCTTTTCTTTTTCACCAGAACTTGTTTGCTTCATTCTTATGTACCTACCTTTGCACCTTGTAATCATCCTTTATGCCTCAGGTACTATTCTATTTTTCTATTTCAATGCAAGATTTGGTCAAGCTAACTTTATCTTGTTTTCTAGATTGTTATTTTGTGTCAGTAAGTAATCCATAAAGTGCCAACATGGGAAAGAAACGGACAAAGGGAAAAACTGTTCCAATCGATGATTCCTCTGAAACTTTAGGTATATTTCATTGATTGAATCTTTAATGTTTAATATATTCCTTGTCTATTATTTGTTTTAATAGAACCTGTGTGCAGACACATTAGAAAAGGATTGGAACAAGGTAATTTGAAAAAGGCTTTAGTGAATGTGGAATGGAATATCTGCCAAGACTGTAAGACTGACAATAAAGTGAAAGATAAAGCTGAAGAAGAAACAGAAGAAAAGCCTTCAGTTTGGCTGTGTCTTAAATGTGGCCATCAGGTATGCTTACGTTTTAAGATCAATATGGGATTGGCTTTGAGGTTTATGATTATGATTTTTTTAGGGCTGTGGCAGAAATTCTCAGGAGCAGCATGCCTTGAAGCACTATCTGACGCCAAGATCTGAACCTCACTGTCTGGTTCTTAGTTTGGACAACTGGAGTGTATGGTGAGTTTCAGTTCCTCTGCCTCTTGGGTGGAGTCATTTTTCATCTCTGATTTTTGGGTCACAGGTGTTACGTATGTGATAATGAGGTCCAGTATTGTAGTTCAAACCAGTTGGGTCAAGTGGTTGATTATGTCAGAAAACAAGCCAGCATTACAACTCCAAAGCCAGGTAAAATAATTTGTTTCTTTAATATACACCAACACATTTTGCTAAATCTTTTCTTTTTTTAAAGCAGAGAAAGATAATGGAAATATTGAACTTGAAAATAAAAAATTAGAAAAAGAGAGTAAGAATGAACAAGAGAGAGAAAAGAAGGAAAACATGGCTAAAGAGAATCCTCCCATGAATTCTCCTTGCCAAATAACCGTGAAAGGACTCAGTAATTTGGGAAACACATGTTTCTTCAATGCAGTTATGCAGGTACATTGTCATTTTTTTCCCTTTAAAAAAGCTTTTTCTCTTTTTTTTTCACCCTACATTCTAGAACTTGTCACAAACACCAGTGCTTAGAGAACTACTAAAAGAAGTGAAAATGTCTGGAACAATTGTAAAAATTGAACCACCTGATTTGGCATTAACAGTATGTTCTTTAAACTTTTCTAGTCTGTAACTCTGAAGAAAGTAATTTCTTTTCCCATATTCAGGAACCATTAGAAATAAACCTTGAGCCTCCAGGCCCTCTTACTTTAGCCATGAGCCAGTTTCTTAATGAGATGCAAGAGACCAAAAAGGGGGTTGTGACACCGAAAGAACTCTTTTCTCAGGTCTGTAAAAAGTGAGTATCCACTTCGATTGTGCTTTCAGTGCGATTGCTTTTCTGTCTTTTTGTTTTTCTCTAGAGCAGTGCGGTTTAAAGGCTATCAGCAGCAAGACAGCCAGGAGCTGCTTCGCTACTTATTGGATGGGATGAGAGCAGAAGAACACCAAGTTAGCATGTTATGACCATTGTATTTTATGATTAGTATATATATATCCATTTTATTACTTTTAGAGAGTGAGTAAAGGAATACTTAAAGCATTTGGTAATTCTACTGAAAAGTTGGATGAAGAACTAAAAAATAAAGTTAAAGGTAATGTCTGACTTTTTGAACTAAAACACTATTTGGTAATTGATAGACTTTTTTTTCTCCATAGATTATGAGAAGAAAAAATCAATGCCAAGTTTTGTTGACCGCATCTTTGGTGGTGAACTAACTAGTATGATCATGTGTGATCAATGCAGAACTGTAAGTAGATGTCATGTATACTGGGTTTATTTCATTTTTACACTGTCTTTTCTGATTGGTTAAGGTCTCCTTGGTTCATGAATCTTTCCTTGATTTGTCCCTCCCAGTTTTAGATGATCAGGTAAGACTATTGAATTTATTTTATTCAAGTAGTTGTTTTTGACCTATGTTATCTATATTTTAAGAGTGGTAAGAAAAGTGTAAATGATAAAAATCTGAAAAAGACAGTGGAGGATGAAGATCAAGATAGTGAGGAAGAAAAAGATAACGACAGTTACATAAAAGAGAGAAGTGATATTCCTTCTGGAACAAGTAAGCACTTACAGAAAAAAGCAAAGAAACAAGCCAAAAAGCAAGCCAAGGTGGGTAATTAGGAGGAAAATCATATGCTTGTTTATTTTTTGATGCCGTATACTTTTTACCCAGAACCAACGAAGACAACAAAAAATTCAAGGAAAAGTTCTTCATTTAAATGATATTTGTACTATTGACCATCCTGAAGACAGTGAATATGAAGCTGAAATGTCACTTCAAGGAGAAGTAAATATTAAATCCAACCATATTTCACAAGAGGGTGTTATGCATAAAGAATATTGTGTCAACCAGAAAGATTTGAATGGCCAAGCAAAAATGATCGAAAGTGTAACTGACAATCAAAAATCCACAGAGGAAGTAGATATGAAAAATATCAACATGGATAATGATCTGGAGGTTTTAACATCTTCTCCCACTAGGAATTTAAATGGTGCCTACCTAACGGAAGGGAGCAATGGAGAAGTGGACATTTCCAATGGTTTCAAAAACCTAAATTTGAATGCTGCTCTTCATCCTGATGAAATAAATATAGAGATTCTGAATGATAGTCATACTCCTGGAACAAAGGTGTATGAGGTTGTAAATGAAGATCCAGAAACTGCTTTCTGTACTCTTGCAAACAGGGAAGTTTTCAATACTGATGAGTGTTCAATCCAACATTGTTTATATCAGTTCACCCGTAATGAGAAACTTCGAGATGCGAATAAACTGCTTTGTGAAGTATGCACACGGAGACAGTGTAATGGACCAAAGGCAAATATAAAAGGTATTTTAATGCTCTCACTGTAAGTAAAATTATCTCCCTGTTAAAAATTTCTTCTTTTCTTTAGGTGAAAGGAAGCATGTTTACACCAATGCCAAAAAGCAGATGCTAATTTCTCTTGCTCCTCCTGTTCTTACTCTTCATTTAAAGAGATTTCAGCAGGTACTCCTTGTTACCCAAAATTTGTTTTAAATAAAGAAGTCAATCTGTTATGCTTCTCTTTTAGGCTGGTTTTAACCTACGCAAAGTTAACAAACACATAAAGTTTCCGGAAATCTTAGATTTGGCTCCTTTTTGCACCCTTAAATGTAAGGTAAGTCAAAGTGGTCTTTTTCAGGAAAGTCCAACTAACTTTTGGATTCTACTCATTTTTAAAGAATGTTGCAGAAGAAAATACAAGGGTACTCTATTCCTTATATGGAGTTGTTGAACACAGTGGTACTATGAGGTCGGGGCATTACACTGCCTATGCCAAGGCAAGAACCGCAAATAGTCATCTCTCTAATCTTGTTCTTCACGGTGATATTCCACAAGGTAAGATGTCTTGGAAAATTCAGGCACTCAGCTTTATGTTTGATTTTTCATTTTCTCATGACAGATTTTGAAATGGAATCAAAAGGGCAGTGGTTTCACATCAGCGACACACATGTGCAAGCTGTGCCTACAACTAAAGTACTAAACTCACAAGCGTACCTCCTATTTTATGAGAGAATACTGTAATAATATCAAAAGCACTTTTTCTGGAAACACATTTATGGCTTTTATAATGGCTGAAATAACGATAAAAAAAGACTAATTAAAATCATGTTCACTTAACATTAAATACATGCCAGAAGAAATCATGTTTATTTAAATATTGAAGGGAAAAATACCTAAAAATGTACAAAGGTTTTATATTGTCATAGTGGTTTTTATTCCTGCTTTGTTTCTGGAAAGGAAATCCTGAATTACTTAAGTACTTTGTGTTTAATATATCTGGGTGATGGATCACAACACATCAATAAACTGACTTACCCTAAAATCTTGTTTTATTACTGGGAAGATTTTAACTTC